GGCCTCTGGAATCACACCTCTGCCTTAGTGATTTCTAGACCTTGACCAAATGCTCACGGATACTCAGGACCTCTGAAGACTCCGGAAGGCCGAGACCTCTATCTTTCCCTTTTCTGAGGAAATGAAGCTAGGGGGTCGTATGCTTTTAGGGCCCAGGGGGCCTTGACACCTCTCTGGAGGGCAGGGTGACCTAAGCTTGGGAGGAGGGACAGGTCTTTGGGAAGAGATGGAGCTGAGGGGGTGGAGTGGGTAGAAGGGGGGCATAGGTGTGGAAGGGGTGGGGGAAGAGGGGCCAGGAGTGGGGTGAGAAGAGGGGAAAGAAGAGGATAGGAGGGACAGGGACAGGGAGAGGCCAGGAATGGGTAGGAAGGGAAGACAGAGGAGGGGCGGGACGAGGGAGGGGCGATGAAGAGGGGCCGAGCTGGGGTGGGGGCGAAGTGGGAGCAAGGACAGGAGTGGAGGAGGGAGATGAGGGGCATGGGAGGCGGTGTCTGGGGGTTGAAAGGGGAAAGGGACAGAGGAGAAGGAGCCTGAAGAGTGGCGGCATGGAGGGGCCCGAAGTGGGGAGGTGGGAATGGTCGGATGGATGGGGAGGAATGGGGAGGATAGGAGAGGCAGGGGAGGCTGGAAGACAGTAGGAGAGGAGGGGGAGGGGAGGGGAGGGGATGGATGGGAATGGATAGGGAAGGCCAGGGAGACTGGGGGGCCAGGGGAGGAGGGGAGGGAGAGGGGAGGCGGGAAGGGAGAGGAGAGGCCGGGAGGGGCTGGGAGGGGAGGGAAGGGGATGGATGGGGAAGGACAGGGAAGCCTGGAGGGGCAGGGGAGGCTGGGATGGGAGGAGACTGATAGGGAGGGACCTGGAGGCGGGGAGAGGCAGGGGAGGCGGGGAGAGGCAGGGGAGGCGGGGAGGGAGAAGGGAGGTGGGAGGGACGAGGCGTTCCGGAAAAGGGAGTGCAGGCCGCGGTGGGGTGGGGCGGCGAAGGCCGGAAGGGATAAAACCGCAGTCGCCGGCCTCGCGGGGCTCACGGCCTCGCCTCGGTATCGCAGCGGGTCCTCTCTATCTAGCTCCAGCCTCTCGCCTGCGCCCCACTCCCCGCGTCCCGCGTCCTAGCCGACCATGGCCGGGCCCCTGCGCGCCCCGCTGCTCCTGCTGGCCATCCTGGCCGTGGCCCTGGCCGTGAGCCCCGCGGCCGGCTCCAGTCCCGGCAAGCCGCCGCGCCTAGTGGGAGGCCCCATGGACGCCAGCGTGGAGGAGGAGGGTGTGCGGCGTGCACTGGACTTTGCCGTCGGCGAGTACAACAAAGCCAGCAACGACATGTACCACAGCCGCGCGCTGCAGGTGGTGCGCGCCCGCAAGCAGGTGCGTGCCGCCCCCCGCAGGGTCCGAAGCCCTGTCCCTGCCTCCTGCTCTTTCACATGTGTAGATCGTAGCTGGGGTGAACTACTTCTTGGACGTGGAGCTGGGCCGAACCACGTGTACCAAGACCCAGCCCAACTTGGACAACTGCCCCTTCCATGACCAGCCACATCTGAAAAGGGTATGTGCCTTATATGGGTCCAGGGCCAGTCAACACTGATTGTCCCCTCTGTTTCCTTTCACAGAAAGCATTCTGCTCTTTCCAGATCTACGCTGTGCCTTGGCAGGGCACAATGACCTTGTCGAAATCCACCTGTCAGGACGCCTAGGGGTCTGTACCGGGCTGGCCTGTGCCTATCACCTTTTATTTATCTATTTATTTTACCCAAATCCAGGACCCTGATGAAAAGACTGAGGAAAATGCTGCCTTTCCTGAATGGCTACCAGGCAGGGAATGATGCTGGGAAGTGTTTACCCCACAGGCTCTGTGCCTTCTCTGACTGGGCAGCTCATGCTGTATGCATGGAGGCATCATTACCAAACACACCTCTGAGGCCAGCGGCCAGCGTCTGACTCACAAGCCATGACTGCCCCACCTTCTTACAACAACAATAGCAGTTTCCCCGTGAGGATTCACCCCTCCTCCCCTCTCACTCCGCCTTTTTCCAGGGAAGCTGACTCTACCCTTTGGACCACAGCTTGGAGCACTTGACCCTGGCTAAGCTGGTCAGGGCAGCGGGTCTCCCTCCCCTGAAGCCTCATGATTGGCATGAGGACAACACGTGACCTATGTGTGGCTGCCCAGGACCCACATAGGCTTAACGGTGGGATTTTGTTTGACTGTGTGATAAGTGGGTTCTTCCTTCCCTGCTGAGTGTGAAGATAAAAAAGACTTGAGGTCTGGGGCCCACTTGGAGCCTGTTTGAGAATGAAGCCAAGTTATGGGAAGCAACAAAACTGAAGAGACAGCAAGGAAACCAGGCCTGGTGGTGCACTCCCAGCTATTCTGGAGGCTGACGCGGGAGGACTGCGTGAGCTCAGCAGTTTGAGGCTGCAATGAGCCATGATTTCACTACTGAACTCCAGCCTGGGCAAAAGAGCGAGACCCTGTGTCTCAGAAAAAGAGAGAGAGAAACAGAGAGCAAGGAGCAGGTGGGTTATAATGGAGTCCCTGCACCAAGCAGAGCCTGATGCCCGCCCTTGCTCTGAACTTCCTAGTTATGTGAACCAACCACCAGGCCAGTTGGGTTGGGTTTCCAGCCCTGTGCTCTTGTCTGTCCTCACTGACAGACAAAAATAACTCATCAGTCGGTTCTCAGACCCACAGTCCCATGACATTTCTTGACTGTTTCAGAAGTAATGCCTCAAGGACCAGCTTGCAGAAAGTGGAGGACCTGCCCCCTGGACCTTACAAGTAGCAGGCCACTCTTAAAAATGCAAGGACCACAGATGTCACCATGACTGAAAAATAGAGGCTGGCCCTGCCTCTGAAGATGCTGCAATGGACTTGTGTTCAAGGAGAAATTGGCTGTAACTTCCCTTATTGAGATATAATCGGGCTCATCGTTAAGCTGTGGTCAGCCAGAAGTGTAGCTGTGCCCCTGGGATTGAAATCAGCAATCAATCTGGACATCCTTTTTCTATCTTCATGAGGCACCTCCCCAGTACCAACCAAATTTCTTGGGGATCCCCCGGGACTTCTCATAAATGGAATTGATTTGAACTCAGGAAACCCTCAAATAGGCCAGAACAACTCACTAATTAAATTCATCCCCTCCCAAAAACAAAAACAAAAACAAAAAAAAACAACACACATGATAGGAAAAAAATTTTGCAAATTATATATCTGATATAGAACTTGTATTCAGAACATATAATGAACTCTTACAACTCAATAAGACTGGTAACCCAATTAAAAATTCTTTTTAAAAAAACCAATTTAAAAATAAAGGCAAATAACCTAATTTTTATATAACTCAAAGTTTTTAAAGAAACAAACCAATTTAAAAGTTCCAAAGGATTTGAATAAACGTTTTTCCAAAGAAGATATGTAAATAGCCAATAAACGCATAAAAACGTGCATAACACCATTAGCTATTAGGAAAAGGCAAATCAAAACCACAGTAAAAAGCAGCTTCAAAGCCACTACATGGTTGTGGTCAAAGAGACCACAAATAACAAATTGGAATCTTTATACATAGCTGGTGGGAATGTAAAATGGTGCAGCTGCTTTGGAAAACAGTTTCACAAGTTTTCAAAAGGTTAGACCTACCATATAACCTAGCAACTCTACTCATATTTATATGTCAGCTACAAATAAAAACATTAAGTTCACCAAAATATTTACACATGAAAGTTCATAGCATCATTATTAAAATCAGAAAAAAATATATTAAAAAAAACCTCAAATGTCCATCAACTGACGAATGGATAATCAAGATATAGTGTTAGTCTATTCATACAATGGAAAATGAACGGGCATAAAAGAGAATGACATGACCCGTGCTACAATGTGGAGCAATCTTGAAAATGTGCTAAGTGAAAGAAGCCAGCAAGCCATGCTGAAACAAGTCAGCATTCATACAATATGATTCAATTTATATGAAATACCCAGAACAGAAAAATGTATAGAGACAGGCTGTAGATTAGTGGTTGTCTAGGGCTGGGGGCAATAGAAGGCAGAGTGACTGCTAATAGGAAGTTTCCTTGGAGGGATCATGAAAATGTTCTAAAATCAGATTATACGTCCATTTGCACAATTTTGTGAATATACTCGGAACCACTGAATTGTATACTTTAAGTGGGTGAGGTATGTGAAAATTAAATGTCAGTAAAGCTGTTTAAAAAAGTTTCATCCCAAAGCTACATTTTACCTAAGGCAAATGTTTACTACCGCTTCTCTTTCAGTCCCAAATAATTTCCAGCCATATGTTCCAGTCAAGCCTCGACAAAATTAAACAACACCACAACTTACTCCAGTTACAAGCCAATGTGCAAATGCCCCAAACTTGACCATAAATTTACCACCCAACCCCCATCGTCTCATTCCCAGGAAAAACTAAACACAAGATCAACTCCCCTTGCAAGTTGAAGTCCTGACATTGAAGTCTAAAGAAATCACAGCCCACAATAAAATTCTTAAAGTGTACAAACAATTCTTCTCAAATTCTTATTTGGCTCAGTCTCA